TTGTGGTCCCAGCTACTTGGGAGGCTGAAGTGGGAGGATCACCTGAGCCCAGGAGGTGGAGGTTACAGTGAGTCTTGGTGGTGCCACTGCACTCCAGCCTGGGCGGCAGAGTGAGACCCTGCCTCTCAAAAAACTACAATAAAAACAAACCAAAATTGGGTTTGATGGTCTCACTTCATCGTTAACATAAAGGAAAAACAGTAACACTTGTGTCAGAACTATACTCCTGCCAATGGCAACAACGCAGTTCCTGTTCCACTCGCTGAATGAGGTCACGGGTCGTTCACTCATTGTAGTCTTTGTGACGCTATTGTTGGTGATAGAATGATAAAGTTGATGGTCGATTTTGCAAGATACACCTGAGGTACAGGTGCATGGAGCTCCTGATAATGTGTACTGCGTTACATGATCTGTAAATCGTGGGCTACGCATCCTCTACACCCGACTGGAACACGCTTTGCACCTATGCGCACACGTGTTTCGCGGAGAGTGGTGCTCAGCGTTGTGCCAGGCGCTGAATCAGGCTCTGGGGTGCAGCAGTGACCTCGGTGGTCATGTCCCCGCGTCGCCCGGCCACCTCCGCAGAGCAAGCTGAGCAGGGGGCTGGCTGGAGGCCGACGGCGGAATCCCCTCAACGGAGCGCCGCCAGGGGGCGCGCGAGGCAGGGCGGAGCTGCGTACTTTGTCCGCCCGCGCGGCCCGTCGCTCGCGCCGCGGCGGGAAAATCCGACCTGGCCGCGCACCACCGCCCCTTCTCGGCCCTCCTGCGTTTGCCCAGGGTCGGCCCGCAGTGATGGAGGAGGAGGCGGAGACCGAGGAGCAGCAGCGATTCTCTTACCAACAGGTACAGGAAAACGGGGGTCGGGCTGGGCTGGGGCAGGACGGCGTCGAGTTTCTGGACAGAAAAGTACCCGGCAGCCCCCGGCGGCTTCTCATCGGCACCCCGCCCCCGGGCGCCCCCCGCGGCTGCGCATGCGTTGGCTTAACTGCCGCGGGTGGTGCTGGGAGGCGGTTTCCGCGGCAACGCGGCTGGACCCTGGCCTGCGCTGGCTGGGGAGGAAGCGGTTCTAGGGGAGCGTGCGGGCGCCGGGGTCCGGCGGCGAGAGGCCACCTTCTGGCCTTGCGATGAATCCTCGGTTTCCCCTTCTCAGATGGGGTTTTCGTGAGGGTACAACGTCGGCATTAGACATTCCAGGTGACGCCCGTACGCGGTGGGCGGTTCGGGCCGGAGCTCTGGAACGCTGGCCCTGGAGGCGTCGACCCCTCGTTACTGATGCAGGGACGCGGTGCGGACCAGTCAGGCCCAGAGCTCGTCCTTAGATGTGGGTTCGAATCTCTGCCCCGCCAACTTGTGATCGTATCGACTCGGCCCAGACGCAATTTTCTTCTCTGCAAAATCGTCATAAGAATAATCACTTGTCAGGGTAGCTGCGGGCATCCCATTCGTTCCTTTCATCAGCGCCGGGCATATGGGGCGTCAGAGGCTGAGAACGTTGCCGTGAAGAGGCTTAAAAGCAAGACCCGGAGTGGCGACCTTAAAGAGGACGGACTGAAGAAACGCGGGAATGAGCTCCAGACGCGGGAGTTTCCTCTCTACAAAGTTACACTGCAGCAGCTGTCTACCCTGCCCCTTGTCTTTTGAGAAGTTCAAACCTTCAGAAAAGTTGCAAGAACACGGTACAGAATGCCCAGATGCCCGTCACCTTGATCCTAAAGTGTGTATCTTTTTTTTCTCTTTCAGAAAATTTTGCCAAAGACCTTGAAATGTTTGCAAGGTGGGTAGAGAACTTGATTATCCGACACTGCGATTTTGGTGACTTGCTTCTGCCCTTTCTGCAGACATGCGAAAAGAACCACAATTAACACTGAAGATGTGAAGCTCTTAGCCAGGAGGAGTAATTCACTGGTGAGAGATGAATTTCTTTCCTCACTCCCCTTTCTTTCCTTTGCCATCTGCTTCTCTTTAAAAGCATATGCAGGAAGCGGCAGGAATAAGGAAAAGCAGCCTCCTGACTTTCCTCGCTTGGTGGTTTGAGTGGACCTCCCAGGCCAGTGCCGGGCCCCTCATAGGAGAGGAAGCCCGGGAGGTGGCCAGGCGGCAGGAAGGCGCACCCCCCCAGCAATCTGCGCGCCGGGACAGAATGCCCTGCAGGAACTTCTTCTGGAAGACCTTCTCCTCCTGCAAATAAAACCTCACCCATGAATGCTCACGCAAGTGTAATGACAGACCTGAATAAAATGTATTAAGCAGCAGTGATCTTTCCTCTCCTCCTTCCCAAGTCATTTGAAAAGTGTTTGTTATTTAAATTCCAATAATGCCCAATACTGACGTGTCTTGAGTAATTTGGAACCCAAAGTGAAGATCTTTGATAAAGATTTTTTTGTGGTTCGACTGGACTGTGCTGAGTGCGGGCACTGGGCTTTTCTTCTGATGTTCATTATGGTGCTGGGAAGCTCTGTCTTTGATTTAAAATAAAATAGCTAAAGGCTACACAATTAAGAGTTCAGAATAACATCTTATTTCAGTTTATGAATTGATATGAATTGTCTAATTTAAAAAATATTTCCCTCACATTAAAAGCAAATTTTTAATATCAGGCTCGAAGAGCAAAATGATTATTCCTCATGTTTTAGCTGAAATTAATTTTAAAACATATTAAACAGAAAACCTGCTGACATGCCTGTGAAACTGATACTCGAACTTGCTGTTATGTACCAGTTTTAATTAGTAGCTTAATGGGTTGCAATTCTTTTCATGGATTATAGCTTCAGATTTGCT